TAATTTGGTCAAAGAACAAAGACCCTGTGAAACATTTGGAAATCCTCAACGGTGCATAGGGACGGGCACACTTACTGGAAGAGCAGAAACAGGATCACCCAGCATTTCAGAGTAGGGTTGCTGCATCTCAGAGGGTGAGCATAATAATGTCATTACTATTTCGAACAGTCTGGGTTTTTGAGAAGGAAGCTTCTGGGTTGGAATATTGACTCCACCAGCTACTAGTGCTATGTTACTAGTGCAAGGTACTCGATGGCTTTGAGCCCCAGTTTCCTTTTGTGTAAAATGAGATAAACATCTAATTTATGGAGCTGTTGAGAGGATGGAATAGGTAGCGTAAGGCAACCTGGAATTCATTAATGTAAGCTTCTCTCATTACCATAAAACTAATAGTCTTTCTAATTCCAGACACCTTCAGGTTTACTCATGCTTTACTGAGAATTCTCAAAATCTCAGTAGTTTTCTATAATGATTGGACTCCTTGCTCCCTATCAACCCCCCAATCTTTGGCTGCGGAGTGGATGGAAGAAGAGGCACGTGGGGAAGGACTGGGGCAAACCCTCTGGTGTCCTGGCCTCCTGGCCCGGTGGGGACTGTCATGGCGGCCCAGCAACAGCTTAGGTGATCTCAGATGGCAGAGCAGAAAGAATGCAAGGGTATGAGGGTCAGGGCTGCGCGGACCCCTATCCCGCCTGCGGTCCTCCCGGCAAGCCCAGCGGGAGCGCCCGCTCGGCTGGGTCCCCGCCTCCAGCGGCGCCGGGGCCGCCCAGACCCTGGGCTCAGCCTCGCGCCCCGGTGCCCACCTGAGGAGGCAGCGGTCCCGGCCTCGCGTCCCGGATGGGACGGCGCGGGAGCAATGCCAGTGGCCCCGAGCGCCCCGGGCCACGCGCGGGGCCGGCCAGCCGCTCTCGCGCCCTCCCCGCCCCCTCCGCGCCTTGCCTCGCCGCCCGCGGCCCCCACCCACCGGCCGCTCCTCCCCTCTCCCCACCCTCCTCCTCCGCCCCCTCCCCTCCCCCGCCGCCTCGCAGATAGCTCGGCCGCGCGTCTCAGCCGCCGGGGCCCCGAGCGCAGGCGGCGAGGCCACCACACCTGCAGAGCGCTCGGGCTGCCTAGCCGGCACCTCGCCTCCCGCCGCGCAAACCCCTTCTCCCCACGCGCCGAGTCTCCCATGACGCCCGAGCCCCCCGGCCGGCGACAATGACCACTTCCCTGCAAGATGGGCAGAGCGCCGCGAGCAGGGCGGCTGCCCGGGATTCGCCGCTGGCCGCCCAGGTGTGTGGCGCTGCCCAGGGGAGGGGCGACGCCCACGACCTGGCGCCGGCCCCCTGGCTGCACGCGCGAGCGCTCCTGCCCCTTCCGGACGGGACCCGCGGCTGTGCTGCAGACAGGTAGGCAACCCTGGAGGGCGCGGGGGAGTGTCTGTAAATTACATCCTATGTTCTCTTACTGTAGGAGAAAAAAGAAAGATCTTGATGTTCCGGAAATGCCATCTATTCCAAACCCTTTTCCTGAGCTATGCTGTTCTCCATTTACATCTGTGTTGTCAGCAGACCTATTTCCCAAAGCAAATTCAAGGAAAAAACAGGTATGCATTTTTAAATTTTAAATTTCAAAAATTTTAGGTCTTTTTCTTGTTTCTACCTACACAGGTGATTAAAGTATACAGTGAAGATGAAACCAGCAGGGCTTTAGATGTACCCAGTGACATAACGGCTCGAGATGTTTGTCAGCTGTTGATCCTGAAGAATCATTACATTGATGACCACAGCTGGACCCTTTTTGAGCACCTGCCTCACATAGGTGTAGGTAAGGATACGGAGTTATTGTCTCACATCATTTGTCAACATACTCATTGAAACATTCTTTACAGAAAGAACAATAGAAGACCACGAACTGGTGATTGAAGTGCTATCCAACTGGGGGATAGAAGAAGAAAACAAACTATACTTTAGAAAAAATTATGCCAAATATGAGTTCTTTAAAAACCCAATGGTAAGTGAAATCCCTCCTAATAGTTACGGAAATTTGTGATAATTTAACTGTGTCTTTTTGACAGTATTTTTTTCCAGAGCATATGGTATCTTTTGCAACTGAAACCAATGGTGAAATATCCCCCACACAGATTTTGCAGGTAAAATATATTTTTATTAACATATATAAATACATAGTTTGAAAATATATAAATTTTCTTTCAGATGTTTCTGAGTTCAAGCACATATCCTGAAATTCATGGTTTCTTACATGCGAAAGAACAGGGAAAGAAGTCTTGGAAAAAAATTTACTTTTTTCTAAGAAGATCTGGTTTATATTTTTCTACTAAAGGAACATCAAAGGTAAATTGAAGTATCCATGATGTGTTATGACTTATGTATCCATGTCAATACTTTTTTTTTTAAGGAACCGCGGCATTTGCAGTTTTTCAGCGAATTTGGCAATAGTGATATTTATGTGTCACTGGCAGGCAAAAAAAAACATGGAGCACCGACTAACTATGGATTCTGCTTTAAGGTACAGGCTTAATATTTTGATAGATGAATAAATAGGAGAATTTTAGTGGCTTTTATTTCAACAGGTGTTACCTTCAAGATATGCATTAACGATAAACAATGTGCTGTGGCCTTCTAGCCTAACAAAGCGGGAGGGCCCCGAGACCTGAAAATGCTCTGTGCAGAAGAAGAGCAGAGTAGGACGTGCTGGGTGACCGCGATTAGATTGCTTAAGGTAATCTCGCCGGAGGCATGAATTTCTATTAACTGCTGTGAGTACCATAAAAGTTAGAAAATATCTGTATTTCAGAACGTGAAGTCTCACTGGGTGGCTACATGAGAAAGAAGAAAAATAACCACCAAATGTGTATGTTTTTAAAATTCTAAATGATAAACATTTTCGGAGTAGAGTGGAATAACCTAATACATTTCTGTTTTGTGTGTGGAGTAAGTATTCCATTTCTAGAAATGTTCTGATTTTCACTTTTGTGAAGGTATTACATAGCCAGTGTAACTGAATGAAATGTCTCCTATACATGACTAAGTCTGCACTCTTAAAACGTTGCCAACAATCCAAGGTAAAGTGTATTTTAAAATGTGCCCACCCTTGAGATATTTAATGTAACTGTTTTGTGTTCGATTCGTGTTTTATAAATTGCTTTCTAGTTTAATAAGCATGACTCAAATTATTGTACAATTTTACTATGAATATATTTTTTAAACATCTACTCTCGTGCTAAGTAGAAATTACAACTTCCGTAAGCATAATTTGTTGCTGCTGAGCAATTTTGAAATGAGTAACAATATTCTAAAGGTAGACTCTCATAGGAAATAAAAGCAGAACTGATGTCTTCCAGAATGTATAGAAAGCATATTTATTTTCAAAAACTGTTTGCCAGAAAATTGAGCAAAACTTAAACTGTATACTTATCAACTATTTCCTTTTAAAGATACTGATTTGGTAGTCACAGTTAGGGAGGAAATTACAAAATTTTGTTGTTGAAAAGATACAATCCAGGGAAAGTGCCCGTCCACATTAGTTAGTATTGCTGCTGCTGAAGCCAACAAAATACATAATTTATTGTTATTATTAAATTTTTGGTTTAAAATAAGAGCATTAACATTTTCTAAGGTACTCTTTATAATTTATGCCTAGGCACTAATATAATTTGCCAATATATTGATTATGCATATTATATGTGTATTAGATATATATAATCCTTTTCTTACCACAGGAAGATTTAGATTATTAACAATGCGTGTACTAAAACTAGCTTTTCAATATAGTTAGAAATGAAAATCAGAGAAGCTGGAGCACTGTGAAGTCCTTAGGTTCCCCCATTTCATTTACCCTGAAGAAGGGGATGAAGTAAACTTTTCAATTGATTTGCAGTTTGTATATTTTCCAGGTGTACTTTTTTTCTTCTGCCTTTGCCATTTTTACCTCTTCTGCTCTCTGTTGACTTTTTCCTAGCATCCAACTTAAGAGATATCAGGGTAAAGAAGGACAGAATAGTAATAATCAGAATCATTATCATACCAGGTTTAGAAGAAAGTTTTATTTTGTATTCTTACAATTTTTAAATTGAGGTAAAATTCACAAAATATAAAATTAATCAAACTATTGTTAATGTGAATAATTCAGTGGCGTTTAGTGCATTCAGTTCCAAGACATTTTAATCACCTCAAAAGCAAACTCCATACCCATTAAGCAGCTACTCCCACACCCTAGCAATCACCAATTTGCCTCTGTCTGTGTGGATTTACCTATTGTAGGTATTTCATATAAATGGAATCATACAGTATGTGACCTTTTGTTTCTGACTTTTACTTAGCATAGTGTTTTGTGGTTCACCAACATTGAAGCATATGTTAGCTCTTTATTCCTTTTTATGGCTGTGTACTATTCCATTGTATATATAGCTCTCTATATCTATCTATATGTTGGATAAACACAGTTTATCCATTTTTTCACTGATGGACATTTAGGTTGTTTCT